CTGCCCCAAGATTTTGAAGATACTATTCTGTGTTTTCTTTTAGAAGCTTTGTTGTTTTATCTTTCTTATTTATGTTTGTTATGATCCATTTCAAGTTAATTTTTGTGTATTGTGTGAAAGAGGGTCCTATAGATATCTAATTGTACCAATGTTATTTATTACAAAGACCAACCTATCCCCACTGAATTACATTAATGCCTTCTTGCAAAACTGGTAACTGTATATGTTAGTTGTAGTCGTTCTATTTTGTTCCGTTGGTCTAGTTTGACTGTTACTAGTTTTGCTTATTGTAGCTTTATGGTAGATCGTGATATTTTTAAGTTCACTTTGACTACTATGGGCCTTTTGCATTTCTAGCTGAATTTTAGAATCAGCTTGCCCATTTCTAACAAAAAATCTGCTTCATTTTGATTAAGATTATATTGGATCTATGGACCAATTTAGGAACAACTACTATCTTAACAATATTGATTCTTTCATGAACATGGTATAACTATCTATTTATCTAAGCCTTTAATTTTTCTTAGCAGTGCTTTGTTTTTACTGTAGAGGGCTTGCATATCTTTTAGTAGATTTATTACCATGCATTTGATTTTTTGATGATACATTTCTAATTGCATTTTTTGTTAAATTTTATTTTCCTATTCTTTGTGGCTTGTAGAGAGAAACACAGTTCATATTTGTCTTTTGTCATTTTATCCAAAAATTCTGCTAAATTCACTTAATAGTTTGGACAGTCTTGATTCTTTTGAAAGAATTTGTAGTATTTACAGTTTATAGACTATCATGGCTGTCATCTGTGAATGATAAGTTTTTATTTCTTATTTCCTAATCTTTATATATGTTATTACTTTTTCTTTATTGCGTTGACTAGGCTCTCCAATCCAGTGTTGAATAGAAGTGATGATAGTGGACATCTTTATTTTGTCCCCAAATTCTGGAAGAAGCATTCAATTTACTACCAAGCATGATAGTCATTGTAAGGTTTGTTTTGTAGATATCCTTTATCTTATTAGGGTGCTGTATATTGTGGGCAGATTTTACTATTTATGTTGGAAGTTTTACATCATTTAGCTCCTATAATTCATATTTATTCATCCTAGATGAAAGTAGCAATAAGCAATAAGTATACAGTTAACCAAACAGAATGTTGAGTGCTGTGAAAGCAATAAACTGCGGAGTTCCAAGGGAACCTAAAGGAGAGACACCTAAGCCATTTGGGAAGAATGGAAAAGCATTTTAAAGGAAATGATGTCTCAGTGGTAGCCTGAGGAAAAGTCCAAGTTATTCAGACCTGGGTTTTTGGGGAGGGACCAGAGAATGTGGTGAGAGGATTTGGAGAGCATTGTAAGCAGAGGTTATCACAGCATAGAATGCTTACCACCATTTATTGTGTTTCAGCACTGTGATCATTGCATTGAATTACATTGTCTCGTTTAATCTTTGCTACTAACTTGTGAGGTATATGTTCTCATTTTACAAATGAGAAAACAGATTCCAGGACTTTCAGATCATACAACTCTTAATTGACTATTTTACATATCAGCTCTTCAGAAGTGGTAGCATTTTCTTTTGCATATCTAGCTCAGGAGCAGCTGAATATATAAGGGTTTGAGGGTGAAAAGCTTCTGGAAACTTTACACTATTTTCTTGTCTCTTTGTGCAGGAGTCCAACATGTACCTATACCTCTTCCTCACACCAGTATCTTTTAAAATTCTATGTGATAGGTTGCTGTATTGTTAATTTTGAAAGGATTTTCATTGATAACTGCACAGGGAACTGAATTAAATATATCTTTTAGTTTAGGAAAACAGTAATGCTCAAAGCTTATCTCTTATCTAAGATCAGATAAACTAGAACTTGAGATCTTCATGGGCCTGCTGCCTCCTGCTTGGGCATTCTGCATCTCTGTAGGATCTTCTGATGTAGATTTACGTGGTAAGTCCCACATTTATTTGGAGAGCACTAGGATTACATAAAATTTATTCTTTCATTTTTATAGTCTGTTCGGCACTTGAAGTACTCCTTGTTTAAGAAATCACTACTGGGCAGTGTTTCGGATAATGGAATAGTAACTCTCTGGGATGTAAATAGTCAGAGTCCATACCATAACTTTGACAGTGTACACAAAGCTCCAGCGTCAGGCATCTGTTTTTCTCCTGTCAATGAATTGCTCTTTGTAACCATAGGCTTGGATAAAAGAATCATCCTCTATGACACTTCAAGTAAGAAGTAAGTGTGACATGCTTATTTCTTAATTTAGTTTTCTACACATACTTTGTTCTCCTTTCCAAAGGCTAGTGAAAACTTTAGTGGCTGACACTCCTCTAACTGCGGTAGATTTCATGCCTGATGGAGCCACTTTGGCTATTGGATCTTCCCGGGGGAAAATATATCAATATGATTTAAGAATGTTGAAATCACCAGTTAAGACCATCAGTGCTCACAAGACATCTGTGCAGTGTATAGCATTTCAGTACTCCACTGTTCTTACTAAGGTGAGACATTTTCTTTTCAGCATTTTTTATTTCCTGAGCTTTTAAATATTCCATTACATTTCAGTCAAGTTTAAATAAAGGCTGTTCAAATAAGCCCACAACAGTGAACAAACGAAGTGTTAATGTGAATGCTGCTAGTGGAGGAGTTCAGAATTCCGGAATTGTCAGAGAAGCACCTGCCACGTCCATTGCCACAGTTCTACCACAACCTATGACATCAGCTATGGGGAAAGGAACAGTTGCTGTTCAAGAAAAAGCAGGTAAATGTTGCTTATATATTGTTGGAGGGTTGTAACATTGATTTTTATATCTAATTCCTATAAGGTTTGCCTCGAAGCATAAACACAGACACTTTATCTAAGGAAACAGACAGTGGAAAAAATCAGGATTTCTCCAGCTTTGATGATACTGGGAAAAGTAGTTTAGGTGACATGTTCTCACCTATCAGAGATGGTAAGTCTGTTCAGAGGATCCTGTTCTCTTGCGTTTTAAAATTTGATTTTCTAATTTGTTATAGATGCTGTAGTTAACAAGGGAAGTGATGAGTCCATAGGCAAAGGAGATGGTAAGAACTACTTAGAAGTATTTTCGTGAAAACCATATGCACATGCAGTTTTTCCCTTTTCCAGGCTTTGACTTTCTACCGCAGTTGAACTCAGTGTTTCCTCCAAGAAAAAATCCAGTAACTTCAAGTACTTCAGTATTGCATTCTAGTCCTCTTAATGTTTTTATGGGATCTCCAGGGAAAGAGGAAAATGAAAACCGTGATCTAACAGCTGAGTCTAAGAAAATATATATGGGAAAACAGGAATCTAAAGACTCCTTCAAACAGGTATTTGCCTGAAAATGATACTGAACTCACTGTATTAAAGTCATTATTTATTTTAAATATAAAGTTAGCAAAGTTGGTCACATCTGGTGCTGAAAGTGGAAATCTAAATACCTCTCCATCATCTAACCAAACAAGAAATTCTGAGAAATTTGAAAAGCCAGAGAATGAAATTGAAGCCCAGTTGATATGTGAACCCCCAATCAATGGATCCTCAACTCCAAGTAAGTACATGAAACTTCCTGATGTTTGAAAGACTATTAATATTTTCTTCATTCTTTATTTTAGATCCAAAGATAGCATCTTCTGTCACTGCTGGAGTTGCCAGTTCACTCTCAGAAAAAATAGCCGACAGCATTGGAAATAACCGGCAAAATGCACCATTGACTTCCATTCAAATTCGTTTTATTCAGAACATGATACAGGAAACGTTGGATGACTTTAGGTAGTAATTGAGAAACTACTCCTTCTATCTAGTAATTCTAAAAAGTATTTTACATTCTTCCTAGAGAAGCATGCCATAGGGACATTGTGAATTTGCAAGTGGAGATGATTAAACAGTTTCATATGCAACTGGTATGTATGGCAAATTTTATTTTAATATTTTAATAATTTAAAAAGCATTTTCCTGTTTTTCTAGAATGAAATGCATTCTTTGCTGGAAAGATACTCAGTGAATGAAGGTTTAGTGGCTGAAATTGAAAGACTACGAGAAGAAAACAAAAGATTACGGGCCCACTTTTGAAATTTCAGTGAATACCTTAATGTTCTGTAATTTGGGAAGTTTCTGGCAACACAGAACTACATAGAATCAGTATTGTTTTCATGGCCTCCAGGGAAAAAATGTTTTTCAAGTAAGAGTAAAAGGATGATGGGATTTTATACCAACAACTGTTTCATCTTAAAAATATGTATATTTTTATATTAAAAATTGTACAGTATGTCATCTACCCAATAGGAAAGTCAACAGGATCTTTATTTTTTGAAAGCTTTAGCCATCCACTAAGTGCCCTTTTTCATAAGAGAAGAAAATTGTGCATAAAAATTGGTTATGTTTGTTTTTTAGTCATCTTTTTTAACATATATTTTTGATTGACAAATTGCCTTTCAAATTTTTGGGGCTAGTTGAGATTTAAAGAGTTTGATATGCCTTCTATTTTTATGGAGAAAGTAATTTTAAAATGGCAATTGGTGTTTCTAAGCCATTGACTAATAAAACATAGGGTTGGCTAGTAATTATTTTGTTAACTTGATGAAGTCAAGTATGACTATTATTTATTGTACATTTGATAAGACAATTTTTGGAATTTTGAATTGCACAAATTACATGATATCTTTTGCATTTATGTTACTATATTGTACTTCTGACAAATCTTTATTCCTGGGTGGTATTTTTAAGATATCTTTACCTATAAAAAATGTTTAAGGTTCATAGGACTCGACAAGAGCTATCTGGTGATTTTCTCATTAGTAACATGCAACGTTGTACTGCAAAATTTCAATCAACATGACAACTTATAATGAGTGGAGATTTCATATTAGGTACTAAATATTATAGTATTATTTCTATTTTCTTTTTCCAAATAAGAAGCTTGGATTATTTTATTTTGTGGTCTTTATCATTAACTTTAATTCTTTCTGTACTGTGTATAATATTTTTATATTATTGGCCTTACCATAAAATTATTTAGAAAGGTTGTCAAAATAAGTTATACCTCTTTGGCAATAGATAGATGTATACATCTACCTACTATGATCTACAATTTTAGGTTAAGTGAAGCTTGGGGGGGCTACTGACTTGGTTACCTTCTTGTCTCTTGTCCCAAAGATTTAAACTGTGTACCTTTGTATAGCTCTTCTGCCCCATTTTGACTTCTGAGATGAAAGTATTTACTAAAATTAAAAAAAAAAAAACAAAAAACAAACCTTTAGCTCACTAACTTTATGGGTTTCTGAAGTGATGGAAATTTTTAAGGATATATTTAATAAGCATAAACTTACTAATAATTACTTCCAAAAATAAAAACAGGAATATTACTTTTACCCAGTGTGGTTTATAGCATACATTTGTACTGAAGCATATAGGGATGTTAATGTGATCTTTTCCTGACAGATTATGAAAGCATTATGACTTGTAACAAGTTTCCTTGTATATCACTAACAGGTTTAGAAGACATAAATATTAGTGTGTTTTGCCTACATGGTGTATTTAAATCTATTAATATTTTCCTGTTGCTTTTTTAAAAAAATAAATACACATAATGTATATTAAAAGAGGTGGGATGAAATAATTTTAGTAATTATGTGTACAGATGAAACATTTTTGTCATGGAATTTAAAAGCTAAGTAAGTATAAAAAATAAAATGTTATATGCAAAAAATAGGAAACATGAAATTGAAATTTCATTGTTGGCCAAAATGATATGAGAGATTTACCTTCCCACCTGAAATTAAAAAAGAAAATATGTGAAACAGTTGTCAGATATTGATCCTTGAGAGAAACA